CAGAGTTCTCTCATCAGTGGGGAAAAAAAACAACAGGACTTCTTTCTTGCTCTGTGAATGATTAACTTTGATTAAATAGACAGTGGATGGGAAGTGAGAGCATGCTGACCGCTGACATTGACTGGGCTCCTGATGTGTCCAGGGTATCTTGCTGGCTGTTTTGCTTCCATTGTCATAATCTTCACAAAGTGGTGATGTTCTTTATCCCCATTGTAAGGTGAGGCAATTGACACCTAGACAGTTTAACTAAAGCCACACAGCCAGTGAGTGGTGAGGACCTGCTGGGTTAACATTGTTTAAGTGTCTGTTGTGGACACAGCACCAGGCTAAGTCTTTCAGGACATAGGGTCTAATTTGGTCGTCTTTCATTCTGTGCCATTGTAGGCCTTGTTATCCCCATTTTACAGATAGGGATCCTGAGGCTAGGATTAAATCTCCTGTCCAAGCAGACAGATGTAATGTGAGGTGTGGGCTGGCACTGGAGCCTAGGTCTGTCTTGTTCCAAAGTCCAAGGTGCACCCCCAGTCCCCCCTACTCTGAATCTCCAGGACCCCAGCACTCACATGTCCTGGGGACAGGCTGTTAGAGCAGTGCCAGGTCTCAGCAGAGGCCTGGTGGTTGTCAGCTTTTTCAGCAGCCACTCCCAGGTGGGTGGGAAGTGGGCAGATCTGGGTGGAGATGTTCCCGAAGACTCTGCTTTTCATCAGCGCATGAACCAGCTGACGGCTGGCTTTGAAGGGCTGGCAGTCAGCCCCTGATAAGTTAGCCAGATACTCCTATTTACCATGCCAGAACACTGGGCATCTGAGATCACTTCTGGGCAGGTCTTTGCTTAGACAAACCACCCAGGGCCCACGCCCTGGCCAGACTGGCCATACTTGTATGGGGGTCAGAGGGATTCCAGCACGCCCCCTGGCTGCACCTCAGTAACGTCTTCAACATCAGTGGATGCTGCAGAGGACTCAACGCTGAGCACAGGTGCTGGCCTGGCCTTCTCCAAGGACCCTGCTGGTTCACACACCCCGCCCACACAGCAGGGGGCTGGCTTGGGCTGGCAGGGTGCTTGCCTGGGGAGGCTGGTGAGTTTGTTTTTGACTCGATGAGCCTAGACCAGAGTCCTGGGTGCTCTACTCAGGGAGAAGAACGACCATCAGACGAGAAGCTGGCTTGTATAGGAAGCTGTGTACCATTTTCAGGAAGTGTAGAAGCTCATTTGGGTGATTTCCTGGGGTCACTTGGCCAGAGCACAGCCCTTTATCTTACCCAGTTAGCAGTTTGCTGTCTTAATTATTGGGGAGATGTGTGTGATTGCTGGTGTATCCTCATGTCCTGCTCCCTAATTATGACTTTCTTTAAGATTTTACACTGATAAGGCACTTTAAAGTTCTTCAGAGCCTTTTCCCTATATTATATCTTATTTTATTCTCAAACTCATTCTTTTAAATAGATGGGATAATTTTTTCATTTTTTATCTTTATTTTGGAAACATCCTTTTTCCTCCTCCATAATACCTGAGCCTTGTCCCACCCTTGCCAAATAATCCCAGAGAAATGGGAAGTCCTCTCTATCCTATCCTAGAGGTCTGACATAACAATTAAATGTATATATTCCCAGACAGACTTTTCTTTTTTCTTTTTTTTTTGAAAACCACTAACTTTATTGATCTAAAAAACTTTACAAGGACAGTGACTGTTCTGCCAAAAAAGGAGCCAAATGGTATCAAATGGACTGCAAGTGAGGGTGGGGGTGAGAGACGGGGCCAGGAATCCATGCAGGAAAGCTGATAACTGTCACCAGGGAATTGGCAAGGGAAAAAGGAAGGAGGAGGCATACAAGAGCGAGAATCCAAAAAAGTTGAAATGGTTAGGGGAGAAAACTCTCAAAAGACCCTGGAGTACATCAGAGGTGAGTACAATAGCAATCTTTTCCTCTGTAGACCTGACCACTTGCCCTTCTTGTCTCTGCCCAGACATTCACGGCATGGTGTAACTCCCACCTCCGGAAGGCGGGGACACAGATCGAGAACATCGAAGAGGACTTCCGGGATGGCCTGAAGCTCATGCTGCTGCTGGAGGTCATCTCAGGTGAGGCGGAACCTGGCCCAGGACGAGATACTACCTTCCTCTTCCTCCCTCTTGATCCAAACAGGTGAACGCTTGGCCAAGCCAGAGCGAGGCAAGATGAGAGTGCACAAGATCTCCAACGTCAACAAGGCCCTGGATTTCATAGCCAGCAAAGGCGTCAAACTGGTGTCCATCGGAGCCGAAGGTAAGGCCTACCTCTGGTGGCCCCAAGGAGCCCTTTCTGATGTGTGCTGCTGCTGTTTCTGTAGAAATCGTGGATGGGAATGTGAAGATGACCCTGGGCATGATCTGGACCATCATCCTGCGCTTTGCCATCCAGGACATCTCCGTGGAAGGTGGGTTTCTGCTTTGTTCCATCCCGCCATCATCTGACCTCGCTGCCCATCCCCTTCCCCATAGAGACTTCAGCCAAGGAAGGGCTGCTCCTGTGGTGTCAGAGAAAGACAGCCCCTTACAAAAATGTCAACATCCAGAACTTCCACATAAGGTGAGTGCTGGGGTCTGAGGGGCTCTCACAGACAGCCTGCTCCTTCTTCTCTCTCCCCGGGCAGCTGGAAGGATGGCCTCGGCTTCTGTGCTTTGATCCACCGACACCGGCCCGAGCTGATTGACTACGGGAAGCTGCGGAAGGTATGTGTGCCCACCTGACCACCCGCTTTGGGTTTATCATCCCTTCCTCCTTTTCTCCCTCTAGGATGATCCACTCACAAATCTGAATACGGCTTTTGACGTGGCAGAGAAGTACCTGGACATCCCCAAGATGCTGGATGCCGAAGGTGAAAGGCGCTTTCCTTCTGTGTCTCTTGCCAGCTGGCTTTAACTCCAGATTTTTCTTGACAGACATCGTTGGAACTGCCCGACCGGATGAGAAAGCCATCATGACTTACGTGTCTAGCTTCTACCACGCCTTCTCTGGAGCCCAGAAGGTACCCGGGGCCCCCTGCTCCTTCCATGCCCAGCTGGTCGTGACTCTCTCTGTCTTGTTGCCAGGCGGAGACAGCAGCCAATCGCATCTGCAAGGTGTTGGCCGTCAACCAGGAGAACGAGCAGCTTATGGAAGACTACGAGAAGCTGGCCAGTGATGTGGGTACCCCCGGGTTCACCTGGCCTGACTCCACCTCCTGCCCCCACCGCCTTCCCACCCTAGCTGTTGGAGTGGATCCGCCGCACAATCCCGTGGCTGGAGAACCGGGTGCCCGAGAACACCATGCATGCCATGCAACAGAAGCTGGAGGACTTCCGGGACTACCGGCGCCTGCACAAGCCGCCCAAGGTGCAGGAGAAGTGCCAGCTGGAGATCAACTTCAACACGCTGCAGACCAAGCTGCGGCTCAGCAACCGGCCTGCCTTCATGCCCTCTGAGGGCAGGATGGTCTCGGTGAGCACTGGGGGTGAGCCTGGGCCCCCAGAAGACCCTGACCCTGTACCTCCCATCCCCACAGGACATCAACAATGCCTGGGGCTGCCTGGAGCAGGTGGAGAAGGGCTATGAGGAGTGGTTGCTGAATGAGATCCGGAGGCTGGAGCGACTGGACCACCTGGCAGAGAAGTTCCGGCAGAAGGCCTCCATCCACGAGGCCTGGACTGACGGTGAGGCCAGCCCAGCCTCCTGCCTCCCCCCAGGACCAAGGAGATGCTTCTCACTCCAGCTCAGCCATGTGGCCCTCTCTCAACCCAGGCAAAGAGGCCATGCTGCGACAGAAGGACTATGAGACCGCCACCCTCTCGGAGATCAAGGCCCTGCTCAAGAAGCATGAGGCCTTCGAGAGTGACCTGGCTGCCCACCAGGACCGTGTGGAGCAGATTGCCGCCATCGCACAGGAGCTCAAGTAGGTGGCCCCAGACACCCCTACCCTGTGGTTCCCCTGACTTCCTTGTCTCTTCCCTCCCCAGTGAGCTGGACTATTATGACTCACCCAGTGTCAACGCCCGTTGCCAAAAGATCTGTGACCAGTGGGACAATCTGGGGGCCCTAACTCAGAAGCGAAGGGAAGCTCTGGAGGTGAGAGGTCCCAGAGGGAGATCTAGGCCCATGTACTAACCCTTACCCTATTTGGCACTCCCAGCGGACCGAGAAACTGCTGGAGACCATTGACCAGCTGTACTTGGAGTATGCCAAGCGGGCTGCACCCTTCAACAACTGGATGGAGGGGGCCATGGAGGACCTGCAGGACACCTTCATTGTGCACACCATTGAGGAGATCCAGGTGAGCCCCACCTCCACTCCCCGGAGGCTGGCCCTCTTGCCCACATATTCCCATCTCTGTCCAGGGACTGACCACAGCCCATGAGCAGTTCAAGGCCACCCTCCCTGATGCCGACAAGGAGCGCCTGGCCATCCTGGGCATCCACAATGAGGTGTCCAAGATTGTCCAGACCTACCACGTCAATATGGCGGGCACCAACCCCTACACAACCATCACGCCTCAGGAGATCAATGGCAAATGGGACCACGTGAGTTGAAGGGCATGGGCCGAGCCATTGTATCCTGAAAGTCGCCTTGTTGTTCCTGCCCCAGGTGCGGCAGCTGGTGCCTCGGAGGGACCAAGCTCTGACGGAGGAGCATGCCCGACAGCAGCACAATGAGAGGCTACGCAAGCAGTTTGGAGCCCAGGCCAATGTCATCGGGCCCTGGATCCAGACCAAGATGGAGGTGGGTCCCATGCTGGGAAGCAGTGCTGGGGCGTCTGACAAGGTGCTTCCTTCCCGGTGAGCAGGAGATCGGGAGGATCTCCATTGAGATGCATGGGACCCTGGAGGACCAGCTCAGCCACCTGCGGCAGTATGAGAAGAGCATCGTCAACTACAAGCCAAAGATTGATCAGCTGGAGGGCGACCACCAGCTCATCCAGGAGGCGCTCATCTTCGACAACAAGCACACCAACTACACCATGGAGGTGGGTGGGGCTGGCCTTGTTCCTCTTCGGGACCTTTGCTGACAGGCCCCTTGCCGTCCTGCAGCACATCCGTGTGGGCTGGGAGCAGCTGCTCACCACCATCGCCAGGACCATCAATGAGGTAGAGAACCAGATCCTGACCCGGGATGCCAAGGGCATCAGCCAGGAGCAGATGAATGAGTTCCGGGCCTCCTTCAACCACTTTGACCGGGTGAGAGCCCCATCCTGTGCTTTCTTAGTGCAATGGCTCGCTGCCTGGCGCACCGCGGCCCCAGGATCACTCCGGCACACTGGGTCCCGAGGAGTTCAAAGCCTGCCTCATCAGCTTGGGTTATGATATTGGCAACGACCCCCAGGTACTCGCCTCCTGCATGGAGCACGCTCAGGGGTGGCGTCTGGGGCAAGAAATAATGCGTTTTTCCTTTTTCTCTTCTCTCTGTCTGGATCTCCTGTCCCCCTCCTGTGGGCCATGGGGCTCGTCCTCTCCTGCTGTCTCTGTCTGCCCCATCACTGGTCCACCCTCTGCCCTCTGCTGTCTTTCATGGCAACCTACTGGGTGCCCGCTGTCTTCCGTCCTCGCTGCTCTTCATCCCATGGGTGGATTTTTGCATCTCCCTGCTCTGTCTTCCTCCTGTCTTTGGACATTTCCACCGATGTGTGTTCGCATCTTCTCCTATGTTCCTTTACCTATCCTGACCCCCAAAACCATAAATCTCATCCCCGTTCTGGCCATCTGTTCCTGTCTTCCTGGCCCCGGGCCGGCCCTTCCTCTTCCTGCCTTCCCGACCCTCCTTGTGTCTTGGTACCACTGCCCCCCACAGAAGAAGACAGGCATGATGGACACGGATGATTTCCGCGCCTGCCTGATCTCCATGGGTTACAACATGGTAACGTAAACCCCACCCTCTGTCTGCCCTGGCTGACAGGCCTGGGTTTGGCTGTTCCCTCCAGGGAGAAGCAGAATTTGCCCGCATCATGAGCATTGTGGACCCCAACCGCCTGGGGGTAGTGACATTCCAGGCCTTCATTGACTTCATGTCCCGCGAGACAGCCGACACAGATACAGCAGACCAAGTCATGGCTTCCTTCAAGATCCTGGCTGGGGACAAGGTGGGTGTCCTATGGGTGGGCACTGTGCTGGGTTGCGGCCTTCCTGACCACTCTCTCCTCGCAGAACTACATTACCATGGACGAGCTGCGCCGCGAGCTGCCACCCGACCAGGCTGAGTACTGCATCGCGCGGATGGCCCCCTACACCGGCCCCGACTCCGTGCCAGGTGCTCTGGACTACATGTCCTTCTCCACGGCGCTGTACGGCGAGAGTGACCTCTAATCCACCCCGCCCGGCCGCCCTCGTCTTGTGCGCCGTGCCCTGCCTTGCACCTCCGCCGTCGCCCATCTCCTGCCTGGGTTCGGTTTCAGCTCCCAGCCTCCACCCGGGTGAGCTGGGGCCCACGTGGCATCGATCCTCCCTGCCCGCGAAGTGACAGTTTACAAAATTATTTTCTGCAAAAAAGAAAAAAAAGTTACGTTAAAAACCAAAAAACTACATATTTTATTATAGAAAAAGTATTTTTTCTCCACCAGACAAATGGAAAAAAAGAGGAAAGATTAACTATTTGCACCGAAATGTCTTGTTTTGTTGCGACATAGGAAAATAACCAAGCACAAAGTTATATTCCATCCTTTTTACTGATTTTTTTTTCTTCTATCTGTTCCATCTGCTGTATTCATTTCTCCAATCTCATGTCCATTTTGGTGTGGGAGTCGGGGTAGGGGGTACTCTTGTCAAAAGGCACATTGGTGCATGTGTGTTTGCTAGCTCACTTGTCCATGAAAATATTTTATGATATTAAAGAAAATCTTTTGAAATGGCTGTTTTTTAAGGAAGAGAATTTATGTGGCTTCTCATTTTTAAATCCCCTCAGAGGTGTGACTAGTCTCTTTATCAGCACACACTTAAAAAATTTTTAATATTGTCTATTAAAAATAGGACAAACTTGGAGAGTATGGACAACTTTGATATTGCTTGGCACAGATGGTATTAAAAAAACCACACTCCTATGACAGCTCTTTGCCTGCTCCTTGCTTGATGT